AGATGAGAGGCATTAGGTAAGGAAAGAGGATAAAATGCAGACAAAAGAGATGATGGGACTTGTGTTCAGATCAGAAATGGCAGATGTGTCAAACAGACTAGGACAATCAGGCTTGGCCAAAAACTACCTGCTACTGAATTACCTGGGGCAGATTTTGGATTTCAGAAACATGGAGGCTGGACCTAGGAATGTGCATTTTTAAAAAGCTCCCTGGCTAATCATGAAGCACACTGAAATTGGAGACTCACTGATTTTAGAAAAAGGGGTCCCAGACCTAAGGATGAAAGGTTGGAGGCTCAAAGCCTATCATCTCAGTCACCAAGTGCCCTGGTGCTTGGATACAGAAGGGAGCTCCACGGAGAAATGCCACATTTGAAAGAGCAGCTCTCAAAGCAAAAATATCCCCAGCCCTTTCTGCTCTGTCCTCACATGTACTGCAGGTACACTGGGCTGTAATCTGTCCAGCACCCCTTCAGGCTGGGATGGACAGGAGTACAGGCACAGATGAACAAGGTTAAGCTAGATCCTACTGTGAGGAGGGTGAAGGAGGTTTGGACTCAATGCGGGTCAAAGGTTAGGGTCAAAAGTCACTCACGCTACTCTCTGGAGCTCCAGGCAAGTTCAGCAGCTCCCAGTGCCCCGTGCATCCGAGCTCCACGGCCCGAAGGGGTAGGTCCAGGGGATCTGGAGGGGGTAGCACTACGGGGAAAGGTCAAAAGTCAGGGGTCAAAGTTCATTCCATATCGGCTACTCCGTTCCATTTCCCTCCCCTCCCCCTCACCAAGTCGCTCTGTCTCCATCATCCTGGAGCCACAGCAGCTGCCTGGCAGCCCGGAAGTGCGGCAAGTAGTCGCTGCGAAGTAAGCCCCGCCCCGGAACGGGCGGAAGTAGAGGCAACTTCCGGTACAGCCCCGCCGAGAGCGTGAACTATCGCTGCGGAGGGGCAGACCTGGACCGGTGGAAGGCCGGGCGGAAGTGCGCGCCTGGGGCCGCCTTGGTTACCGCGTTTTCCGCTCCTCGCTACGTCATCGTTGTGAGCCCGCTATCAGCGGCCAGCGCGGGCGCGGCCGGAGACCGTGGGGCCCCCGGTTGCCGCCCCCTCGGGTAAGGCCCTCTGCTTCTCACTCTTCGGCCCTTTTTCTCATAGCCGTTTCTCTGTTCTTCCTCTTTGCGTTGCTCTGCGGGCGCTACGCTGGCTCCACCGCCTTCTCTGCCGTTCAAACCCCGCGGTTGTCCTTACCCTAGCGAGGGTAGGGGGGTCGGGTGCCATCGTCTTTCCGACGGAGTGGATATTTGTCCCTCCTTGAACCACATGGTACCTAAAGGTGCTGGTGTCTGTGATCCCTGGAGACAGGAGGGAATGCTGGATGATCCCGACCAGCGGGAGCTTGGACAGCAGCCTGGTTTAAGCAAGGGGTAGGGAAAGCCAAAGACAAGAGTAGGCAGACGTGTGAACCCCGGGTGGTAACAGTGGAGAAAGATGTCTTGGGCCCTGCCCCTGAACTAGGAGCCACCATGTTGGTGATACCCCCCGGACTGAGCGAGGAAGAGGAGGCTCTGCAGAAGAAATTCAACAAGCTCAAGAAAAAGGTGAGGGACTGTGTGTGGACATGGCCTAACCTACTTACCTCTCTCTTCTCACCCTTGTTCCCAGAAAAAGGCATTGCTGGCTCTGAAGAAGCAAAGTAGCAGCAGCACAACCAGCCAAGGTGGTGTCAAACGCTGTGAGTGACAGGGGAAATGGGGATGGACTGGACAACATAATGCCTCTTCCCCTTGTCTCTCCAGCACTATCAGAGCAGCCTGTCATGGACACAGCCACAGCAACAGAGCAGGCAAAGCAGCTGGTGAAGTCAGGAGCCATCAGTGCCATCAAGGCTGAGACCAAGAACTCAGGCTTCAAGCGTTCTCGAACCCTTGAGGGGAAGTTAAAGGTGAGCACAAGCAGAAAGATTGTTTAAAGGGCTCCACACTGAGGTAGGTCTCTCACCACTCCAGGACCCCGAGAAGGGACCAGTCCCCACTTTCCAGCCGTTCCAGAGGAGCATATCTGCTGATGATGACCTGCAAGAGGTAAAGGCTCCTAATTTCTGTCCCTGAGGGGTATCATCTTAACTGTTCTTGGTCTCTTTTACAGTCATCCAGACGTCCCCAGAGGAAATCTCTGTATGAGAGGTTAGAGAGTAGAGATAAGGCTGGGCCCATTTCCCCCTTTGATCTTCAGTCTGCATCTCCCCAGCTTTGTGTCTTCTAGTGATCGACTTCGAGAACTAGGACCAGATGGAGAAGAGGCAGAGGGCCCAGGGGCTGGTGATGGTCCCCCTCGAAGCTTTGACTGGGGCTATGAAGAACGCAGTGGTGCCCACTCCTCAGCCTCCCCTCCCCGAAGCCGCAGCCGGGACCGCAGCCATGAGAGGAACCGGGACAGAGACCGAGATCGGGAGCGGGATCGAGACCGGGATCGAGACAGAGACAGAGAGCGGGACAGGGATCGGGATCGGGATCGAGATCGAGACCGGGAACGGGACAGGGATCGGGAGCGGGATCGAGACCGAGACCGAGAGGGTCCTTTCCGCAGTGAGTGATTTTGGCTGGAGGTCAAGGTGACCATGTCTTGTGACTATGATTTGTGCTCCCAAAGGGTCGGATTCATTCCCTGAACGGCGAGCCCCTAGGAAAGGGAATACTCTCTATGTATATGGAGAAGACATGACACCCACCCTTCTCCGTGGGGCCTTCTCTCCTTTTGGAAACATCATTGACCTCTCCATGGACCCACCCAGAAAGTAAGGATGACAACAGGGCATGATGAGAAGTCCTCTCCACTGACCGTGTTTTCTCTTATCCCAGCTGTGCCTTCGTCACCTATGAAAAGATGGAGTCAGCAGATCAGGCCGTTGCTGAGGTTGGAACTTCCCAAATCTGTTCTTCCCATCGCCCCATCCTCTGCCTCCCCTCTTCTGCTTCAGCTCAACGGGACCCAGGTGGAGTCTGTACAGCTCAAAGTCAACATAGCCCGAAAACAGCCCATGCTGGATGCCGCTACTGGCAAGTCTGTCTGGGGCTCCCTCGGTAAGAATGGGATTCTTCCTTTCCCATCCTCTAGACCTTAACTGTTCCTCTCCTCCCTCCCTAGCTGTCCAGAACAGCCCTAAGGGTTGCCACCGGGACAAGAGGACCCAGATTGTCTACAGTGATGACGTCTACAAGGAAAACCTTGTGGATGGCTTCTAGGGAACAGAGCTGGATTCCTTGTGCCTCATATGCCCCAATGCTGGTCTCAGTAAAACACTGAGGTGGAAGCTTACACATCTCCCTCAGCCTCTGGTTTTTCAGCACTTGGGATTGGGGTTAAACCTTTAAAAACGGCTGTCAGGTTTGATCTCAGTGTAACAACATGGCCAGTGCCTGTTCCCCACTCCCTTGCCCCAAAAGGATCTGGAACACAGGTGTTGTCGCAGCTGTTTTAATTCAATCCCA